TTTGGGAGGCCAAGGCGGGCAGATCACTTAAGGTCAGGAATTCAAAACCAGCCCGGCCAACATGGTGAAACCCCATCTCTACTAAAAATACAAAAATTAACCAGGCGTGGTGGTCCATGCCTGTAATCTTAGCTACTCAGGAGGCTGAGGCATGAGAATCGCTTGAACTCAGGAGGTGAATGCTGCAGTGAGCCAAGATCACGACGCTGCACTGCAGCCTGGGTGACAGAGCAACTCCGTCTTAAAAAAACAAAACAAAACAAAACAAAAGAAGAAAAAAATAAAAGTACCTATTAATGCAATTATCTTTCAATTTTGATTCATAAATATGTGTGGAAGTGTCAATGTTTTGGGTAAAATGGAATTCACAGTGACAGAGTCAGTGCCATACAAAACAAAACTGGAAAATATACTTTAAAAAAATTATTTGAGCTGGGTGTAGTGGCTCACACCTGTAATCCCAGGACTTTGGGAAGCCGAGGTGGGCGGATCACGAGGTCAGGAGTTTGAGACCAGCCTGGCCCCTATGGTGAAACCCTGTCTCTACTAAAAATACAAAAAATTAGCTGTGCATGGTGGCGTATGCCTGTAGTTCCAGCTACTCGGGAGGCTGAGGCAGGAGAATTGCTTGAACCCGGCAGGCGGAGGTTGCAGTGAGCCGAGATCGTGCTCTTCAGCCTGGGCTACAGGGTGAGACTCGGTCTCAAAAAAATAATAATAATAATTTGAAAAATTTGCTGAATAAACATTTGTTCACAGTGTACTTTCCCTGATTTTTTAATTTTTGTTTTTGTTTGCCCTGTCACCCAGACTGGAGTACAGTGACACGAGCACGGCTCACTGCAGCCTTAATCTCTCAGGCTCAAGTGATCCTTGCACCTCAGCCTCCCTAGTAGCTGGGACTTCAGGTGCATGCCACCACATCCGGCTAGTTTTTGTATTTTTTGTAGAGATGAGGTTTTGTCATGTTGCCCAGGCTGGTTTCAAACTCCTGGGCTCAAGTAATCCTCCCACCTTGGCCCCGCAAAGTGCCGGAATTACAGGCATGAGCCACCCCACCCAGCCTTCCCCTAATTTTGATAATGATAATCCAATGTTCTGTTCTGGCATTTGTGTAGTTTTAGCGTGTGCAGTCTTCGAAGCAGTGGAGGTATTTGCCTTTTCTTCTCTGTGACTTAGTCATTCAGCAGTTCTATGCTAAGGGTTTTTTTATATGCCTTTAGGTTCTTGTTTAGAGTTAATGGATAATGAAAACATTTCTAATGCATAAGAGAAATGCATTCTGAAACAAAAATAGAATACAAGCCTTCAGACAGAAGGCAGAGAAGAAACTGGAGAAAGAGAAATAAGATGTTAGGTAGGAAACCATGGGAGACAGCACTGGGGAAAGTAACCTCCAGACTGGGAGTCACTGGGAAACCAGATAAATGCTCCTTGGCAGCGGGAGGAGTTGAGGACACTTCAGCTTGGTCTTGGGATGGGAGCCCAGAGAACGCAAGTTGCTCCAACTAGGTAGGGAAAATGCTGGGACAGATGAAACTTGAGTGGCTAACAAGAAGTACCAGGAGCCAAAGGCTCTCTGAACACTTGGGCCTCTTTTAAATGTCTGCCTTAAATAGCTTGTACCATTGTAAGTCTTGCATAATGGGTGAGAACATGAACTTTTAGAATCAAAGATGTCACTCTAGGTGTGGTTGTATTTGGAGTAAGGAAATAATTAAGGTTAAATGAGGTCATAAGTGTGGGGCCCTGATCCGATAGGACTAGTGTCCTTATCAGAAGAGTGAATGGAGAGCTTGCCCCTTACCCTTACATACTGAAGAAAGATTATGTGAGGACTAGCAAGAAGGTGGCCATGTACAAGACAGGAACAGAGCTGCCACCAGAGACCAAATTGGCCAAAACCTTGATCTTGGGCTTCTAGTCTCCAGAATGGTGACAAAGTAAATTTCTGTTGTTTAAGTCACCCAGTCTGTGGTATTTTAGTATGACAGCCCAAGCAGACAAATACACCATCTATATGCAGATACATCCAAATCTCTAGTCTGTTGTATGTCTGTACCTCTCCCCTGAACTTGGCTTTGTTCTCCACTTGCCTACTTATTGTCACCACTTGGATATATAATAGATGTCTCAAACTTCACTTCTCTGTAAACTGAACTCCTGATAGTCCCCTCAAGCCTACTCCATAGACATCTTTCTCTTCTCTTTTTTTTGGAGACAGGGTCTTGCTGTGTCGCCCAGGCTGGAGTGCAATGGCGTGATCATGGTTCACTGCAGCCTTGAACTCCTAGACTTAGGTGATCCTCCCACCTCCGCCTCCCAAGTAGGATGTGAGGGCAACCTGGCTGTGACATCTCTCACCCCGTTGATCACCAGGGTTGATCCGGCTGATCTGGCTGGCTAGGCCGGTGTCTCCTTCCTCCCTCACTGCTCCATGTATATCCCTCCCGAAGCTGCACACTCAAGTCGAAGAGAACGACCATCCCCAATAGAGGAGGACTAATCTTCGGTCAAGGGTATATAAGTAGCTGCGTTCCCCTGCTAGAACATAACTGAATTTATTTTCTTTTTCCTTTGTAGACAACAAGGGAGGTGTCACAGTTTTCCATTTAGATCAACAACTTCAAGTTCTTACCATGGAAAATTCCGAGAAGACTGAAGTGGTTCTCCTTGCTTGTGGTTCATTCAATCCCATCACCAACATGCACCTCAGGTTGTTTGAGCTGGCCAAGGACTACATGAATGGAACAGGTAGGAGCAGTAACCAAAAGTGGCTTAAGACTATACCTAGTGTGAAACCTAACTTTTTATCTAGGAAGGTACACAGTTGTCAAAGGCATCATCTCTCCTGTTGGTGATGCCTACAAGAAGAAAGGACTCATTCCTGCCTATCACCGGGTCATCATGGCAGAACTTGCTACCAAGAATTCTAAATGGGTGGAAGTTGATACATGGGAAAGTCTTCAGAAGGAGTGGAAAGAGACTCTGAAGGTGCTAAGGTATTTATGGTGTAATCAACTTTGTCAGTTCTGAGAAATATTCTATTGTTTTGTTGTTTTATAGACACCATCAAGAGAAATTGGAGGCTAGTGACTGTGATCACCAGCAGAACTCACCTACTCTAGAAAGGCCTGGAAGGAAGAGGAAGTGGACTGAAACACAAGATTCTAGTCAAAAGAAATCCCTAGAGCCAAAAACAAAAGGTTTGTATGTTTTAGCAGGACCCACGGACTAGCATACCCCAAAGCTCTGTTTTATTCTTCCCAGCTGTGCCAAAGGTCAAGCTGCTGTGTGGGGCAGATTTATTGGAGTCCTTTGCTGTTCCCAATTTGTGGAAGAGTGAAGACATCACCCAAATCGTGGCCAACTATGGGCTCATATGTGTTACTCGGGCTGGAAATGATGCTCAGAAGTTTATCTATGAATCGGATGTGCTGTGGAAACACCGGAGCAACATTCACGTGGTGAATGAATGGATCGCTAATGACATCTCATCCACAAAAATCCGGAGAGCCCTCAGAAGGGGCCAGAGCATTCGCTACTTGGTACCAGATCTTGTCCAAGAATACATTGAAAAGCATAATTTGTACAGCTCTGAGAGTGAAGACAGGAATGCTGGGGTCATCCTGGCCCCTTTGCAGAGAAACACTGCAGAAGCTAAGACATAGGAATTCTACAGCATGATATTTCAGACTTCCCATTTGGGGATCTGAAACAATCTGGGAGTTAATAACTGGGGAAAGAAGTTGTGATCTGTTGCCTAAACTAAAGCTTAAAAGTTTAGTAAAAATCGTCTGGGCACAGTGGCTCACGCCTGTAATCCCAGCACTTTGGGAGGCTGAGGCAGGTGGATCACGGGGTCAAGAGATCGAGACCATCCTGGCCAATATGGTGAAACCCCATCTCTACTAAAAATACAAAAATTAGCTGTGTGTGGTGGCACGTGCCTGTAGTCCCAGCTACTTGGGAGGCTGAGGCAGGAGAATCACTTGACCCCAGGTGGTGGAGGTTGCAGTGAGCCAAGATTGCACCATTGCACTCCAGCCTGGCGACAGAGCAAGACTCTGTCTCAAAAAAAAAAAAAAATTTAGTAAAAATCAATGGTAAGCTAAAATAAGTTTTTGTTTGTTTATTTGTTTTTGAGATGGAGTCTCTACTAAAAATACAAAAAATTAGCCAGGCATGGTGCCGCATAACTATAATCCCAGCTACTTGGGAGGCTGAGGCAGGAGAATCGCTTGAACCCGGGAGGCACAGGTTCCAGTGAGCCAAGGTTGTGCCACTGCACTCCAGCCTGGGCAAAAAAGCAAAACTCCATCTCAAAGAGAAAAAAAAAAAAGACCGGGTGTGGTGGCTCACACCTGTAATCCCAGCACTTTGGGAGGCCTAAGTGGGTGGATCACGTGAGGTCAAGAGTTCAAGACCAGCCTGGCCAATATGGTGAAACCCCATCTCTACTAAGAATACAAAAAATTAGCTGAGCATGGTGGTGGGCTCCTGTAGTCCCAGCTACTTGGGAGGCTGAGGCAGGAGAATCGCTTGAACCTGGGAGGCAGAGGTTGCAGTAAGCCAAGATCGTGCCATTGCACTCCAGCCTGGGTGACAGAGCGAGACTCCATCTCAAAAAAAAAAAAAAGCCTGACAGCTAGCAGGTTTCAGGATCCATCTGCCAAGTTAGTGAAAGGCTGGAGCCTCAAATCATACAGATGAGGGTCATTTTCTCCTCCTTAGCTTCTTGGAGTTTAAGAGTTGAAGGAGTCCTGAAAAGTAATGATAGAGCAAGATGAAGCTATCAGAACTGAATTTGGACTTCCTCTGGGAAACTACACCTAGTTCATCTGAAGTGTCACGTAAACTGCAGAAAGTTTCCAATGCTGGAAACTTCTCTCATACTATCGTGCCTTCCTACTCAGAAGTGCCTGTGCCCTGCTCAGCTGTGACTACTGACCTCAGGACCTCACTGGACAAGGCATGTGGGGACCCTTGCAGGAGCCCTGGTAAGGGTACAATGATCCTATTGTTTTTTGTTTTTGAGATGGAGTCTCACTCTGTCTCCCAGGCTGGAGTGCAGTGGTGCGATCTCCGCTCACTGCAACCTCCGCCTCCCGGGTTCAAGCAATTCTCCTGCCTCAGCCTGCTGAGTAGCTGGGATTACAGGCACCCACTACCATGTCCGGCTAATTTTGTATTTTTAGTAGAGATGGGGTTTCGCCATGTTAGACAGGCTGGTCTTGAACTCCTGACCTCAGGTGATCTGCCCACCTCGGCCTTCCAAAGTGCTGGGATTACAGGCATGAGCCACTGCACCCAGCCTGATCCTATTGTTGCACTATTTATGGAGCAACAACTTTGTACAAAGAACAAGCTTTGTACAGAGAACAAGCTTGGCTTTTTCTCCCAACGCCGAGGATGCTGTTGATGCTGCCACGTAATAGCATAATTTTGGGTGTCCTCAAGGACAGAACTTCCACTTTGAATAATGGAAGTTAGAACAATGAATTTCACAGGGGAATAAATATTAATGACTGACGTGAAGAAAATATGCCATTGTTTATTCCCTCCTGCATCATTTCCATAATTTGCTTTTGTACTGTCAATTTAGAGGAAATGTGTGATGCTGGTGTTTTGTTTGGCCTGTTTGTTTGATGCTGGGGGTTTTATGTGTTGTACCCTTTACCCCTTACATTGTGTAATTTGAAAGTGGCAAACAAACCTGCAGTAAAAGTCCTTGATTGGCATCTTCATTCGGATGATGGAGAGCCTTTGTGGTAGTGTTTGCTTATGTGAACAGCAGGCCTTTCAGATAAGAGAAGTGGCTTTTCCTTGGTGATGAAGGGGTAGAGATTGAGCCATGGGGATGGTTTAGGTTAAAGAATGCTTTTTTTTGGCCATCATGAGGATCTAACAACAGAGTAGAAGGAAGGATGCCCTAGGTCAGCATGCAGGGTGGTGGGAGGGCTTTCATCTTCCTTACCCAAGCCTCTCTTTTCACTTTTCTAGAAGTCCAGAAGTTGTTATATGATGAAATAGCCTCCTTTAACGTTTATTTCTGGGTGCCAACGGAGGCCCATTCCTCTAACATTCTCATAATTTTTCTCAAAGGCCTATGATCTAAACATTTCACCACGGCATCCACTCAGCTGTGAGGCTGCGTACACAGTCTCCACCTCTGAAATCTGAACTTCGTTTACCAGTGGTGCTGTTTGAACTTCATAATGTCAGCACTTCCTGAACACTTACTGTGTGCTTGGCTTGTGCTCCTGAGTGCCTTATATCATAAGGAAACGGCAAAATCAGGGGACTGGTATAAATGGTGAGCTGAGCTTGAATCTAAGCTTTGTCTTCAGAGCCAGTACCCCTAATCTCTCTTTCTGTAAAATATTACTTTTCAAAGAATGAAGTTGTAGCCAAATCTTGAAATTTTTCATTTACCCTAAGTGAGGACAAATAAAGCTTTCAACAACAGTTTGTGGTAGTCTGATGGAGATGAGTCCGAC